ACAATGATTAAACACCAAGGGAAGGCTGCCTTCCCGAGTCCGTGACCAGCGCCGGAGTTTTGGGTCCAGGGATAAAATGTGTCTCCTTTGTCTCTACCAGAAAATAAAAGGAATTGAAATTAAGAGAAGAAAGAGATTGAAGGGTGGCGCCAAGATTGAAAGAAGAAAGAGGTTGAGGGATAGTGAGAGAGGTTGGAGAAGACAGTAAAAAGAGCTGCTTGCCTGATTTAAAATCAGTGAGATGTTCCTTGGGCTGGTTGGTCTGAGGACTGGAGGTCGTATGTGGATCTTTTCACAGAGTGAGGGTGAGGACAGGGGACTGGTCTCCCGAAGGAGTCCCGCTGACCCAGGTCTTCGGCACGAAATGTCTCACGTGTCCGTGTCAAGAGACCCCCAAAGAGGCTTTGTGTGAGCAACAAGGCTGTTTATTTCTCCTGGGTGCAGGCGGGCTAAGTCCAAAAAGAGAGTCAGCAAAGGGTGGTGGGATTATCATTAGTTCTTACAGGTTTTGGGATAGGTGGTGGAGTTAAGAGCAATGTTTTGGGGGCAGGGGGTGGATCTCACAAAGTACATTCTCGAGGGTGGGGGGAATTACAAAGAAACTTCTTAAGGGTGGGGGAGATTATAAAGAAACTTCGTAAGGGTGGGGGAGATTACAAAGTACATTGATCAGTTAGGGTGGGGCAGAAACAAATCACAATGGTGGAATGTCATCAGTTAAGGCTATTTTCACTTCTTTTGTGGATCTTCAGTTGCTTCAGGCCATCTGGATGTGTATGTGCAGGTCACTGGGGATATGATGGCTTAGCTTGGGCTCAGAGGCCTGACAATGTTTACATATCCTGATGTTAGCATATGTTTTAGCTTAGCTTAATGCTAGCTGAATATTTCTTTTGTCTGGTTATATACTTATTTAAAAAATATGAATATTCTGTATCTTTTGTTGTTGTTGTTTAGGTGTATTGTTTCGACTTCCTAGAAGAGACCCCCAGGTACAGTGGGACACTAGCTGCTACTAGTGCACCCAAGCCTGAGAATCAGGAGAAGCCTCACAGTGACACCCCCAACTGAGGAAACTCACAGAGCTGGGACATACTCTACTTCTTCAGAAAAAAGTATACTGACTAGAGTGGAGTCCCCCTGGGGAGTCAGAAAGCCTGTGAAAGATCTCACTTGTTCAAAAGTCCAAGTGTGAATTACTGTCTCACAGATAAACCAAAGTATTTTGAAAAACAAAGGGGAGAAAAGAAATTACTCCCCAGAACTCTCAGGCATCTAGAGGACACCCAAGAACGTGGGAGTCAGCTGCTTCTTGTGTGCAGCCATGAAGTCTGTGCACTCCAGTCCCCAGAACACGAGTCATACCATCATGACGTTTTACCCAACCATGGAAGAATTTGCAGATTTCAACACATATGTTGCTTACATGGAGTCCCAAGGCGCACATCAAGCTGGCCTTGCCAAGGTAATTCCACCCAAGGAATGGAAAGCCAGACAGATGTATGATGATATCGAAGACATCTTAATAGCCACTCCCCTCCAGCAGGTGACCTCTGGGCAGGGAGGTGTGTTTACTCAATACCATAAAAAGAAGAAAGCCATGAGGGTGGGGCAGTATCGCCGCTTGGCAAACAGTAAAAAATATCAGACTCCGCCACACCAGAATTTTGCAGATTTGGAGCAACGATACTGGAAGAGCCACCCCGGTAATCCACCAATTTATGGTGCTGATATCAGCGGCTCCTTATTTGAAGAAAGCACTAAACAATGGAACCTAGGACACCTGGGAACAATTCTGGACCTGTTGGAGCAGGAATGTGGGGTTGTCATCGAGGGTGTCAACACACCCTACCTGTACTTTGGCATGTGGAAGACCACGTTTGCCTGGCACACAGAGGACATGGACCTTTACAGCATCAACTACCTGCACTTTGGGGAGCCCAAAACTTGGTACGTGGTGCCCCCAGAACATGGTCAGCACCTGGAACGCCTGGCCAGGGAGCTCTTCCCAGACATTTCTCGGGGCTGTGAGGCCTTCCTGCGGCACAAAGTGGCCCTCATCTCGCCTACAGTTCTCAAGGAAAATGGGATTCCCTTCAATTGCATGACTCAGGAGGCTGGGGAGTTCATGGTGACCTTTCCCTATGGCTACCATGCTGGCTTCAATCACGGCTTCAACTGCGCAGAAGCCATTAATTTTGCCACTCCACGATGGATTGATTATGGCAAAATGGCCTCTCAGTGTAGCTGTGGGGAGTCGACAGTGACCTTTTCCATGGACCCCTTTGTGCGCATTGTGCAACCCGAGAGTTATGAGCTCTGGAAACACAGGCAAGACTTGGCCATTGTGGAACACACAGAGCCCAGGGTTGCAGAAAGCCAAGAGCTGAGCAACTGGAGAGATGATATAGTACTTAGAAGAGCTGCTCTGGGCCTGAGGCTTCTCCCAAACCTCACAGCCCAGTGTCCCACACAGCCTGTGTCCTCAGGGCACTGTTACAACCCAAAAGGCTGTGGCACTGATGCTGTGCCTGGATCCGCATTCCAAAGCTCTGCATATCATACCCAGACCCAGTCACTTACCCTGGGGATGTCAGCCAGGGTTCTTCTCCCTTCCACTGGAAGCTGGGGTTCTGGTCGTGGTCGTGGTCGTGGTCAAGGTCAAGGTCGAGGTTGCAGTCGTGGTCGTGGTCATGGTTGTTGTACTCGAGAACTGGGGACTGAGGAGCCAACTGTTCAGCCTGCATCCAAGAGGCGCCTTTTAATGGGTACAAGGAGTAGAGCTCAAGGCCACAGGCCTCAGCTCCCGCTTGCCAATGATTTGATGACAAATCTGTCCCTTTGAGTGGTGGCCTTCAGCATCTTGCCAAGGCTTCTGGCTGCTGCTGTGTCCCTGATCTTCAACTCCTGGGGCCCCCACTGGATCGTGATGAAACCATGCACCCTGGCCTGTGCCTGCTATCCCTCAACAGCACTACTAGTAATCTCCCTGATGTTGTCTGCATGACTCCTCCCAATGTCATTGTGCCTTTGATTAAGTTTTCCAGGGACACTGGTGGGGACTGGAACTGATTAAGTTCACCAGGGACACTTGCCTGGTGAACATGGGCAAGGCTGTAGCAATGGACCACTTTTACGGCTCTAGGGTTCTGACTCCAACTAAGTTTTCCAGAATCTCCTGGGCTCCTGACTCATCTGCTGGGTCTAAAGACACTGAGTTTAGGGATATTTTCCTCCAATACATGATCAATCCTCTGGATCCACGGCTATGGAATATGGTGACAAATGTCAGTGTCTCTCTTATTCCAACCCCAGGATCAGAGAAGATTCTTTACCTGCAGTAACTGACACATTTCCAAGGCCCCCAGATGCTGTCTCCAACTGTGACAACCAGG